TAACCACAGAAAGTAAAATAATGCACACGCATAGAAACAAAAGAAGAATAAAAAGAAAACCAAATGTTCCCAGAGAGTTAAACGGAGAGAGAGAGACAAACTATAAAAAATGACAAATGACCAACCTCAGTCTCTCATCAGCAACGCTGGACACTACAGAAAAATGGTGACACAGGTTCATCATTTTGAGAAAACAGATTTTTTGTTATTATTTATAATAATAATTCTGACTTAAAACCAGAATTATATACCCAGCTAAACTATCATATAAGTGTGAGGGTAAAGTTGAGTACATTTTTAGGCAAGAAAGAAATCTTAAAATGTATGTCCTAAAATCACCATATGTGAAAAAGTACTTGATCTGTCACCATGAGGAAATAAAAATGGAGAAAACCCAGAGCGCAGCTTCAAATAAAACAGAGAGAGGGCTCTGAGGGTGGCATGGAAGAGCTGAAGAGACAAGGATAAAGCACAGATCCACCAGATACCAAATCTCTGAGCATTCCCCTTACGAGGCACAAGGGGTTGAAGAGAGGGCCACTTAGCTTCATCGTACCCTCTGTGCCAGCTGCATTTTATAAGAAATGCATATTTTTCTACCTATTTATATTTTAATATGCTAAAAGTAATAAAATATATCCAATCAGTCCAAACACAGGATAGGTGAAACTAGAATTCCTCCCTTTAGAGAAGTCTTCATCTCTAAAACCTCTACTCAACAAAAGTTTGCTTGAAATATTTTCCACCACATTTCTGGGGCTAAAATAAGAACCGATGAAGAAACACGGCCCTGCAACATACACACAAGTTTAATGAGGGAAAAACAAACAGATAAACCAGCATGAATGACGCATCTCCAGCCACCAGCTCTAAACACCAACAAGGAAGAGAAGCTTGTGGAGCCTCCTGTCGGGACAACACACGCCAGGGAGGGATTTAAAAGCCCCACAGCCCTGAGCACCTCACTCACTCACTCCCTCCTTCACTCACTCACACACTCACTCACTCACACCTCCCCCAGCTCCCAGCTCACGTCTTCCCCACCCCAGCATGGCCGCGTGCACCATGTCCGTCTGCTCCAGCGCTTGCTCTGACTCCTGGCGAGTGGACGACTGCCCAGAGAGCTGCTGTGAGCCCCCCTGCGGCACCGCCCCCTGCCTGACCCTGGTCTGCACCCCAGTGAGCTGTGTGTCCAGCCCCTGCTGCCAGGCGGCCTGTGAGCCCAGCCCCTGCCAATCAGGCTGCACCAGCTCCTGCACGCCCTCGTGCTGCCAGCCGGCTTGCTGCGCCTCCTCCCCCTGCCAGCAGGCCTGCTGCGTGCCCGTCTGCTGCAAGCCTGTGTGCTGCCTGCCCACCTGCTCTAAGGATTCCTCTTCATGCTGCCAGCAGTCTAGCTGCCAGCCAACTTGCTGTGCCTCTTCCTCCTGCCAGCAGTCCTGCTGTGTGCCTGTCTGCTGCAAGCCCGTGTGCTGTGTGCCCACCTGTTCTGAGGATTCCTCTTCATGCTGCCAGCATTCTAGCTGCCAGCCGACTTGCTGCACCTCCTCCCCCTGCCAGCAGTCCTGCTACGTGCCTGTCTGTTGCAAGCCTGTCTGCTGCAAACCCATCTGCTGTGTGCCCGTCTGCTCTGGGGCTTCCACTTCATGCTGCCAGCAGTCTAGCTGTCAGCCGGCTTGCTGCACCACCTCCTGCTGCAGACCCTCCTCCTCCGTGTCCCTCCTCTGCCGCCCCATATGCAGGCCCGCCTGCTGCCTGCCCATCTCCTCCTGCTGTGCCCCTGCCTCCTCCTACCAGGCCAGCTGCTGCCGCCCGGCCTCCTGCGTGTCCCTCCTCTGCCGCCCCGCGTGCTCCCCCCTGGCCTGCTGAGGCCTCTGCTCAGGCCAGGAGTCCAGTTGCTGATGTGCACATCCCCCAGGGCCAACTGGTCCTGACTCGGGTTAGGAGGTTGCCCCCGCTTGGGACGGGGCCCCCATGTGCTGAGGTGACCCCCCCCTCCATACTCCCAGGAATCTCCATCCTCGAAGCTCCCCAGCTCCTGCCTCCCAGCAGGGGCCCACCTGCCTGTTGGGTCCCCTGTCCTCCCTCCCAGCTTCTCTGCCCCATGTCACTTGGCCTCGACTTGAACCTGTCAGCACCTCCTCCTGCTCCCCAATAAACTCCCCTTGGTCGCCTGATTCTCTTTTTCTGTAGTGCTCCTGGGGATACA